TTATTGCTTAATGATTACAGAGTATCTGTTTGGGGTGACAAAAAAGTCTTAGAAACAGTGACGGTGACACAACATTGTGAATGTAATTAATGCTACTGACTTGAACTCTTAAAATGTTTCAAATGGCTAATTTTATGTTATACATATTTTACCATATTAAAATAAATTTATAAAAATAGATAAATGGAATTTCTTAACAACTTCAAGATTTTTTAAACGTTCATTTCATTTCAATAAATATTTACAAAATGCCTAATTTGTCCTAGGTACTGCACAACACAGTGAATAATCAGGATAGTGACTTAAATATAAACAGAACTTAACAGCAAGACAAATTCAGTAATCGGTATTTTGTGAATCTCATGAAATTTATCATGACAACTCTGTAAGGAAGGTATTATTGTTATCACTATTTTATTGTTGGGGAAGGCTTGGCTTAAGAAGCTTTTCAAGGCCAGTAAACAGTGGAATTAGAAGCACTTAGTAAATGTCATATTTTTTCTTTTGACATCTATCATGTTTTCAGAATATGAAATGCCTATTTAACTCCAGCCTGGGTGACAAAGTGAGATCTTGCCTAAGAAAAAAAAAAAAAAAAGCCAGGTTTGGTGGTTCATGCCTGTGATCCCAACACTTTGGGAGGCTGAGGTGGGAGGATTGCTGGAGGCCAGGAGTTCGAGACCACCCTGGCCAATATAACAAGACCCCGTCTCTATTTAAAATACACACACACACACACACACACACACACACACAGAGAGAGAGAGAGAGAGAGAGAAATGCCTATTTAGCACAGTCTTGACTTCCTATTTTACTTTTGGTTTAGGAAAGAATAACATGAAAAGTATAGCATGCTCCAAGTATACAGCTTCTCGGTCCTCTTTAGATTTCTGGTGGGCCTTTGCATTGAAACCTAACTCTTTGTTTTGGTTTAATTCGCTTCCTTTTCAAATTATGTCATAGTCCTGCTTGGTTGTTTTTTTGTGTGTGCTAGAAGGCAGGGCCTGTGAGAGGAGACCCTCAGTTACATCAGGGTTAAAAAAGCACAGGAAGTTTACGCACAGAGCAAAGCCATTTGCTAGAATTGGTTTTTATCCTTCCATTTCGAAAATAAAGTTGCTGTTTGTGTTGGAGATGCTGTCATCAGAATTCCGCGGCACAAAGAGAAAGATACAAAAATATCTCTCTGACATGTAACTTTCCCCCTTCTTCTAGCCCCTTGCTAGGAATGCCAGAAGAGGATCCCACGCTGACTGGAACCATTAGGTCTTTTGTTTGAATCCCAGTGATCGAGAAAGAAATGTGGTTCATAATCAGCTAGTAGTGGAGAAAAAAGGAACCCAAGGAGATAGGAGAGCTGTTAATTTCACTCGGGACATTTCCTCGAGGCTAGTTTACTCGGAAAGCCTCAATGTTCCCTGGTAGCTGCAGGATCTACTTTGGGGGCTGCCAAGTTTCCTCTCTCATTCTTTCTCCTGCCCCAAGAGCAGGCAGGAAGGAAAGTTCCTGGACTGATACTCGTCTGTTTAGTAGGCGTGGGTCCTGGTTGAAGTCTGTCTAGGAAAACTCCTAAGTGTAGAAATCTTCTTCGTATTACCACTGTCTCTGCACTGAGATTTGGGCTGCTTTGCTTCCAGCGTCACACATCATAACTGAGGTGAGTTGTTTGTTTTTGTTTTTTCCAATCTTCTATTTATTGCTTATCCCGTTTTTCCCTTTAGTGCAGTACCGGTTTGACTGTATCTTCAAGTTAAGAGAATTGCTGTATTCCCCAAAATATCTTGGTCATTTGAAAGTAAAGAGTTCTCGGCCGGGCACAGTGGCTCACGCCTGTAATCCCAGCACTTCAGAAGGCAAAGGTAAGCGGATCACGTGGTCAGGAGATCGAGCCCTATCAACTTACTATTGCTTTTCTGTCTGCAGAAAGATAAAAACTCTCCAGATGTCTTCCAGTAATGTCGAAGTTTTTATCCCAGTGTCACAAGGAAACACCAATGGCTTCCCCGCGACAGCTTCCAATGACCTGAAGGCATTTACTGAAGGAGCTGTGTTAAGTTTTCATAACATCTGCTATCGAGTAAAACTGAAGAGTGGCTTTCTACCTTGTCGAAAACCAGTTGAGAAAGAAATATTATCGAATATCAAGTATGTACATGAACTTGTAAAAAGACAGCTTTAATAGTAAATCAGTCTGTTTTTGTGTTTACAGTGGGATCATGAAACCTGGTCTCAACGCCATCCTGGGACCCACAGGTGGAGGCAAATCTTCGTGAGTATAAGAGAGTATAAGTAAGCGTTTTCATTAGACCCACAACATATATGTCCTCTTATAGGTTATTAGATGTCTTAGCTGCAAGGAAAGATCCAAGTGGATTATCTGGAGATGTTCTGATAAATGGAGCACCGCGACCTGCCAATTTCAAATGTAATTCAGGTTACGTGGTACAAGTAAGTATTAGTGGGTTTGCATTTTCTGTTTCTTATGTCTCATTAAAATGCTATTTGCCTTAAGGATGATGTTGTGATGGGCACTCTGACGGTGAGAGAAAACTTACAGTTCTCAGCAGCTCTTCGGCTTGCAACAACTATGACGAATCATGAAAAAAACGAACGGATTAACAGGGTCATTCAAGAGTTAGGTCTGGATAAAGTGGCAGACTCCAAGGTAATGTGGAAAAACTGAAAGCATCATGATCATATCATTGACAATTATAATATTTGTGATTTAGGTTGGAACTCAGTTTATCCGTGGTGTGTCTGGAGGAGAAAGAAAAAGGACTAGTATAGGAATGGAGCTTATCACTGATCCTTCCATCTTGTTCTTGGATGAGCCTACAACTGGCTTAGACTCAAGCACAGCAAATGCTGTCCTTTTGCTCCTGAAAAGGTAAATGCTCTGGAAACATTATTCTTTAGTTAAATGACTTAGTATTGTCTCACTTTTAACTTAGGATGTCTAAGCAGGGACGAACAATCATCTTCTCCATTCATCAGCCTCGATATTCCATCTTCAAGTTGTTTGATAGCCTCACCTTATTGGCCTCAGGAAGACTTATGTTCCACGGGCCTGCTCAGGAGGCCTTGGGATACTTTGAATCAGCTGGTATGGTTGACTTTTTTATGCTGTAAAATGCTAGTTTGTGTTTTTGAGCTGCCTTCTTTCATAGGTTATCACTGTGAGGCCTATAATAACCCTGCAGACTTCTTCTTGGACATCATTAATGGAGATTCCACTGCTGTGGCATTAAACAGAGAAGAAGACTTTAAAGGTATATGAATCTGTTACAGTCCCAGATTTTTGTTGTGTTTCCTTTTTATCCACTGATTGCAAAGCCACAGAGATCATAGAGCCTTCCAAGCAGGATAAGCCACTCATAGAAAAATTAGCGGAGATTTATGTCAACTCCTCCTTCTACAAAGAGACAAAAGCTGAATTACATCAACTTTCCGGGGGTGAGAAGAAGAAGAAGATCACAGTCTTCAAGGAGATCAGCTACACCACCTCCTTCTGTCATCAACTCAGATGGGTTTCCAAGCGTTCATTCAAAAACTTGCTGGGTAATCCCCAGGCCTCTATAGCTCAGGTAACCAGCAGATTCTTTTGAAATACTCAAATTCCCCTTTTTTTGCATTTTTCTTTTTGAAAAGATCATTGTCACAGTCGTACTGGGACTGGTTATAGGTGCCATTTACTTTGGGCTAAAAAATGATTCTACTGGAATCCAGAACAGGTAAGTAAATTTGGATCTTGATTTTCAGAAAACTGCGGTGATTTGGTTCCCCTTTTCATGGCAGAGCTGGGGTTCTCTTCTTCCTGACGACCAACCAGTGTTTCAGCAGTGTTTCAGCCGTGGAACTCTTTGTGGTAGAGAAGAAGCTCTTCATGTGAGTAGGTCTTTGTTCTGGGAACGGGGCTGTTGGATGTATGATACGTATTTTTGTTCTATAGACATGAATACATCAGCGGATACTACAGAGTGTCATCTTATTTCCTTGGAAAACTGTTATCTGATTTATTACCCATGAGGATGTTACCAAGTATTATATTTACCTGTATAGTGTACTTCATGTTAGGTAAGTATGTAACAAAACAAAAAAGGACATGTTGGGTTAACTACTTCTTCTCTTTCTGACTAAGGATTGAAGCCAAAGGCAGATGCCTTCTTCGTTATGATGTTTACCCTTATGATGGTGGCTTATTCAGCCAGTTCCATGGCACTGGCCATAGCAGCAGGTCAGAGTGTGGTTTCTGTAGCAACACTTCTCATGACCATCTGTTTTGTGTTTATGATGGTGAGTCTGAACTGTGTTTGCTCTGATAAGGACAGGCCTGACTTTTAGTATTTGCTTTTTGTAGATTTTTTCAGGTCTGTTGGTCAATCTCACAACCATTGCATCTTGGCTGTCATGGCTTCAGTACTTCAGCATTCCACGATATGGATTTACGGTATGTCTTCCTTGTCTGTCACTGTGACTGCATTTACCTTGCCCTGCTCCCACTTGTGTTATAGGCTTTGCAGCATAATGAATTTTTGGGACAAAACTTCTGCCCAGGACTCAATGCAACAGGAAACAATCCTTGTAACTATGCAACGTAAGTTTTTGTTCAGTGTCAAAATGGGTTTTTGAAGTTATATTCTTTTTCTGTTTAATTTCAGATGTACTGGCGAAGAATATTTGGTAAAGCAGGGCATCGATCTCTCACCCTGGGGCTTGTGGAAGAATCACGTGGCCTTGGCTTGTATGATTGTTATTTTCCTCACAATTGCCTACCTGAAATTGTTATTTCTTAAAAAATATTCTTAAATTTCCCCTTAATTCAGTATGATTTATCCTCACATAAAAAAGAAGCACTTTGATTGAAGTATTCAATCAAGTTTTTTTGTTGTTTTCTGTTCCCTTGCCATCACACTGTTGCACAGCAGCAATTGTTTTAAAGAGATACATTTTTAGAAATCACAACAAACTGAATTAAACATGAAAGAACCCAAGACATCATGTATCGCATATTAGTTAATCTCCTCAGACAGTAACCATGGGGAAGAAATCTGGTCTAATTTATTAATCTAAAAAAGGAGAATTGAATTCTGGAAACTCCTGACAAGTTATTACTGTCTCTGGCATTTGTTTCCTCATCTTTAAAATGAATAGGTAGGTTAGTAGCCCTTCAGTCTTAATACTTTATGATGCTATGGTTTGCCATTATTTAATAAATGACAAATGTATTAATGCTATACTGGAAATGTAAAATTGAAAATATGTTGGAAAAAAGATTCTGTCTTATAGGGTAAAAAAAGCCACCGTGATAGAAAAAAAATCTTTTTGATAAGCACATTAAAGTTAATAGAACTTACTGATATTCCTGTCTAGTGGTATAATATCTCAGGAATCTTGGCTGAGGGTTTGGAACTGTGGGTAGAGTAGAGGGCCAGGAGTCCAGTAATAGAATTCTTGCACCATTTCTGGAACATTCTAGCTCTGGGAGGTCACGTAACCTTCTTGGGGTAGTTCAGTGGTTTAGTGGTTTATAATCCAGGTGTGCGTCAGAATCATCTGAGGAACTTTGCTAAAATACAAAAATCTGGCCTAAGTAGCTCCAGATCTACCTTCATAAAGGAATCTGACCACTCCTGGATTTGGTAATTTCCAAGTTCTGAAAATTTTACTTAGGATTTAATAACTATTAACATCTGTCCCTACATAGGTTTTCTTTCCTACTTATATACCTTATGTTCTCTTCATTCTAACCTTCATCAGTAATAGGGAAATGTTTTAATTTTATTTTTTTAGTTGAAGGGTAATGTACCAAAAAATATAGTTCAGTGAATTAAAATGAACACACATGTGCAACCATCAATTCAGGTCAAGAAATAGAAGATTGTAGCACACAAAAGCCTACTCAGCCATTCTCCCAGTCACTACTTCCTTCCTTACCCCTGGGTTATTTTTGAAATGACACTTGATGTATTTCCCTCTGTTGCTGTTATGAGAACATTGCTACAGCCAAGTGTTGTGTTTCTGTGTGCATAGGTTGATACTTAATTATCTCCCCACTTTTTAATAAACTTTTAATTTGGAAATAATTTTAGATTGACAGAAAAGTTGCAAAGATAGTGAGGAAAGTTCCTGTCTACTCTTTGCTCAGCTTCCCTTAATGTTAACATTTTATATAGCAAGATGCATTTGTCAAAGCTAACAAGTTAACATTGGTACAATCACTGTTAATTAAACTGCACACAATATTCAGATTTCACCACTTTTCCACTAATATTCTTTCATTGTTCTAGGATTCAATTCAGGAGACCACATTTCATCTAGCCCTCTTTTTTAAAAGTAAATACTTTTCAGCACTTACAGGAGTTAACTGAGCTGGGGCATCATGGTGTATAGACGCCCTGACACTGGTCATCTTGGAATTCATTTAGTTTGTCAGTGGGTGCCCTGACATTCTGTCACAACATCAATTTGGGAACATGGCATTATATTTTTATCTTTGAACTTTTTTCTTTTTGGATGACATTTGATTAATGCGTCATCTTGGAACACATTATCTTTTTTCTTGGTTATGTGATCAGGAAGATTAATCAGTTTTTCCTGTTCTTGGTATAATTCCTGCTTTTCACATACCTGTCCCTTACAGTTCTCTATATATACCCTTCCCTTATTACACAGAGAGAAATATCTATCTATACTTTTTACACAAAATATACTTCAAAAGAAACAAAACAGCCACAATTATTAACTTTTTAAATAAATGAGAATTTAATTATATCCTATTTTATGTATTCTTTTTTTATATTAAAATTAC